GCCTCTTCCTCCCAAAGTGCTGGGATTACAGGCGTGAGCCACCATGCCCAGCGCATAGTTTATTCTTTAAGTAAAAGACTGCGTGAAACTTAATCCATGCCTCACAGTGCCTTAGGTCCTGTTTACTAATTTGGTTTTATTGCCACCAAGAGTTCATTTTGTCAGTCTCATGATCTCCATTTAAATATTAATGCTGGTCAGCTGTGTCTAAACCACAAAAGTGAGAAATATAATGAGGTATGTCTGACATCCCATCTCATCACGGCTGGGAACTCAGTTTTTGGGGGTTTTTTTGCTTTTTTTTTGAGACAGAGTCTTGCTCTGTCACCCAGGCTGGAGTGCAGTGGCGTGATCTCAGCACACTGCAACCTCCGCCTCCCAGGTTCAAGCGATTATCCTGCCTCATCCTCCCGAGTAGCTGGGATTACAGGCATCCACCATCACGCCCAGCTAATTTTTGAACTTTTTGTGGAGACGGGGTTTCGCCATGTTGGCCAGGGTGGTCTCCAACTCCTGACCTCAGGTGACCCCCCACCTCAGCCTCCCAAAGTGCTGGGATTACAGGTGTGAGCTACCACGCCCTGCCAGAACTCAGTTTTTAAGGTTTCTCTGAGGTCCCTTTGACTAAAGGGGTCAGTCCATTGAGTTGTTTGGGGGACTTGGAATTTTATTTTTAGTTCTCACAAGAGTGTACAGAATCGCTGTTATATAGAATAAGTGTGTGGTGACAGGCATGGAATCAGCTGTCAGACGGCCAGGGTCGGAGAGCTGACCCTGGGCTCTGAACCATTCTACACCAAAGGTTCTTACCTGTAAAATGAGGATGAAAATGTGATATTAAAGAATTAAAGAAGAAAATTAATCTCAATGAATAGAAGATAGGATTTGAAAAGGTGGGTTCTGTAAATAAATCAAAAAAGCATGACTAGGGTGGAGGCGTGATTAGGGTGGGCACCTCTGAGTATATTTAAAGTAATTCAGCTTTACAATTCATTATTTTTTCAGTTGGAAAGGCCCTGGACTGGAGTTTCGACATGTCTTCCCAAGGTGAGTGCCTTTGGTAGAGAACTCAATGTGTTAATGCTCTTCTCGCTACTTATACTTTTGTCAGCTTTCCCAGCTGAAGAGGATCATCATAATGAAGAAAGACAAACAAAGAAAAAAAGAAAAACAAAACACCGACATAAATTTTCTGAAGAATTATTGCAGGAACTTAAGGAAATATTTGGAGAGAACGGTTATCCTGATTTCACCACTAGGAAAACACTGGCCAACAAATTTGATTGTCCGGTTAACGTGATAAACGTAAGTTCAACCTCGTATGCATGTTTCTTAGATTTGATAATACAATATTATCTTTTCCCTTTAGAACTGGTTCCAGAACAATAGAGCCAGACTTCCACCGGAAGAAAGACAAAGAATATTTCTTACTTGGAAAAAACACGATTTCCCAGTCCAAGCCTGTCCATTTTTAAGCCTCCAGGAAACCCAGGCTGCAGCTTCCAACTATGCCACAGAGCAGAGTTTTTCCTGTGCCAAGAGGGCTCTGATGAGAAGACCTGGTTGCTCCCTTCTGGAGAAACAGAGGATTGCCTGTCAACAGATGGGCTACAATTGCTTCTCTTTGGAGAACCAAGAGACTCCCAGTCAACAGGTGGGCTCCATGTGCTCTTCTCTGGAGAAACAAGGGATTCCCAGTCAACAGGTGGGTTCCCAGTGCTCCTATCTGGTCGCAGGTACTGAAAAGCATCCAGGCTATGCTTTGGAGTATGGAGGTGACACAGGAAGTGAGCATTCTACTGCCTATCGTTTTCTCAGCTACAACTCTGCAGAATGCCTTCATCCTCCCCCATCTTCTGTGCCATATTTTCATGGAGAAAGGACTGAAACCAGGGAAAGCCAGCATGCAAGTCCCTTCCTTTTGGATTACGCTCAAGGTGCTTACGGGGTGAAGAAAGACCATTGTCTTTGCTCATTCTGTCTCTCACTGCTGCAAGAACAGCAGCAGAATGATTGGCAGTATCACCCACAGCAGCACCAACAGCCTCAGAATTACTCAGAGGGGATGATGTTGCAGGAACAGCTGCCAATGGACTCGGGTCCTTGGGATCTAGAGAAGCAGTGGCCCTCGGCTCAGTCACAGCTGCAGAGTCAACTGCCTCAGAATAATGGAAAGCCGTTGTGCTCTCAACTGCAGCACGTGCCTCCCCAAATAGCTGCCAACTCACCCCTGCTGCCTCTGGGGCAAGATATGCAGGTAGGGGCTTCAAGCAACTCAGGACTCAAATGCAGCAGTTTTAGGTTGAGGGGTCTACACGGGCCTGCCACAGGAACCCAAGGATGCAGCTTTGCAAAGTATTGCTAAGTATCACAGAACCATAGCCACAGGTCAAGCCCACAGTAACCCACACAGCAGGCCAAAGC